AAAATGGAATTCTGTTGTGCCTCAAGCTAGGCAGCATAATTGTGTGTCTTTTGGTAACTCCCTGTCTTCTTCTGTAAAATGGGAGTAGAGCCTACTTAATCCTGCAGCTACTTCTAAGATCAGGGATTGGGGCGTGGTGGGCTGTTCTGCAGCTGTTTTGTGATGGATGAGGGATGATAGATCTATGTTCAAGTAGCGGAATCTTAGAGTCAGGAGTTGGAAGGAATCTTGGAGGTGGTCTGTGGTGACAGGAAGCCTCTTCCAATAGACTGAACACGGAAGACTTCCTAGAGCCGGAGGACAAGGGTTTCTTTCCTCTTAGCAGTGAGCTTCTTGTTTTTGGAAATGCTCAAGCCAAGAATGGATGTTCAGGCAGAGGGGATTCCGCTCGGAAGGGGCTTTCTGCACTGAAGTGGTGGCCAGCGGGAAACTCCAGGTTTCCAACTCCTGCACAAATCCTTTCTAATATCCATCCACTCAGGTGAGCTGGCAGGGCAGTAGCTGTGCAGGGTTCAGGGTCATTATATGTCAATGACCTTCAGCACGGATTACTAACAACAGTAACATCCGTTACCGTTTACTGCTTTCCTATTAAGCACCATGCACTGTGCATAACATGTTATCTTTATCTCATATCTAGAATTTTGGGAGGTACTTTGAATCATTACGATCTATCTACTTCTTAGGTGAGGAAATAGAGGTTTAAAATTTAGTCCACAGTCTCGCAAGGATGGAGCCTGGATCAAATTTTGGGTTATCAGATTCCAATCACGTTTCTTAGCTTTTCTTTTTTTTTTCCAACTCCAGTTTCTGTCTTGCTCCAAAAAAGGGGAAGGAGCGGCTGCGGCGCTCGGTTTCCCGCCTCCTAGGGAAGGGAAGGGAGACGAGCAGCGCGGAGGCTGGGGCCCCCTTCCGGGCGGGGCCTACTAGTGGGCGGGGCCTGTCAGTGAGCGGCCCCTGCCCGGAAGGAGCCAGTCCGGGGCGGAGCCGATGGCCTTACAGGGGCCGGAAGTGGCCTGCGGGCGGAGAAGTGCCTCAGGAGTCCTGACGCAGTGTCTTGGGCGCTAACGGCGGCGGCGGCCTTGTGTTTAGACTCCAGAACTCCCCACTTGCCGCGTTCTCGCCGCCGCAGGCTCCCGGGACGATGGTGCCCCGCCTGCTGCTGCGCGCCTGGCCCCGGGGCCCCGCGGTTGGTCCGGGAGCCCCCAGTCGGCCCCTCAGCGCCGGCTCCGGGCCCGGCCAGTACCTGCAGCGCAGCATCGTGCCCACCATGCACTACCAGGACAGCCTGCCCAGGTGAGCCTGGCCTCCGGGTCCCCGCCGCCCGCTCAGCCTTACACTGACCCTGCTTTCTCCCCAGGCTGCCTATTCCCAAACTTGAAGACACCATTAGGAGATACCTCAGTGCACAGAAGCCTCTCTTGAATGATGGCCAGTTCAGGTAAACACTGAGAACCTTGGGTGAGCATAGTTGGTTTGATTTTGTCTTTTCTTGAATGTTTTAGGAAAACAGAACAATTTTGCAAGAGTTTTGAAAATGGGATTGGAAAAGAACTGCATGAGCAGCTGGTTGCTCTGGACAAACAGAATAAACATACAAGCTACATTTCGGGTAGGTAGGCTGGGCTGTGGGTATGATTTCTCTTTTATGTTATTTTTTTCTTTTTATTTTTTAGGACCCTGGTTTGATATGTACCTATCTGCTCGAGACTCCGTTGTTCTGAACTTTAATCCATTTATGGCTTTCAATCCTGACCCAAAATCTGAGTATAATGACCAGCTCACCCGGGCAACCAACATGACTGTTTCTGCCATCCGGTTTCTGAAGACACTCCGGGCTGGCCTTCTGGAGCCAGAAGTGTTCCACTTGAACCCTGCAAAAAGTGACACTATCACCTTCAAGAGACTCATACGCTTTGTGCCTTCCTCTCTGTCCTGGTATGGGGCCTACCTGGTCAATGCGTATCCCCTGGATATGTCCCAGTATTTTCGGCTTTTCAACTCAACTCGTTTACCCAAACCCAGTCGGGATGAACTCTTCACTGATGACAAGGCCAGACACCTCCTGGTCCTAAGGAAAGGAAATTTTTATATCTTTGATGTCCTGGATCAAGATGGGAACATTGTGAGCCCCTCGGAAATCCAGGCACATCTGAAGTACATTCTCTCAGACAGCAGCCCCGCCCCCGAGTTTCCCCTGGCATACCTGACCAGTGAGAACCGAGACATCTGGGCAGAGCTCAGGCAGAAGCTGATGAGTAGTGGCAATGAGGAGAGCCTGAGGAAAGTGGACTCGGCAGTGTTCTGTCTCTGCCTAGATGACTTCCCCATTAAGGACCTTGTCCACTTGTCCCACAATATGCTGCATGGGGATGGCACAAACCGCTGGTTTGATAAATCCTTTAACCTCATTATCGCCAAGGATGGCTCTACTGCCGTCCACTTTGAGCACTCTTGGGGTGATGGTGTGGCAGTGCTCAGATTTTTTAATGAAGTATTTAAAGACAGCACTCAGACCCCTGCCGTCACTCCACAGAGCCAGCCAGCTACCACTGACTCTACTGTCACGGTGCAGAAACTCAACTTCGAGCTGACTGATGCCTTAAAGACTGGCATCACAGCTGCTAAGGAAAAGTTTGATGCCACCATGAAAACCCTCACTATTGACTGCGTCCAGTTTCAGAGAGGAGGCAAAGAATTCCTGAAGAAGCAAAAGCTGAGCCCTGACGCAGTTGCCCAGCTGGCATTCCAGATGGCCTTCCTGCGGCAGTACGGGCAGACAGTGGCCACCTACGAGTCCTGTAGCACTGCCGCATTCAAGCACGGCCGCACTGAGACCATCCGCCCGGCCTCCGTCTATACAAAGAGGTGCTCTGAGGCCTTTGTCAGGGAGCCCTCCAGGCACAGTGCTGGTGAGCTTCAGCAGATGATGGTTGAGTGCTCCAAGTACCATGGCCAGCTGACCAAAGAAGCAGCAATGGGTGAGGCAGGGGTGGGGAGCATGCCCTTGGGTGAGACTCTGGTTTTCCATTTTGTTTCTCACAGGCCAGGGCTTTGACCGACACTTGTTTGCTCTGCGGCATCTGGCAGCAGCCAAAGGGATCATCTTGCCTGAGCTCTACCTGGACCCTGCATACGGGCAGATAAACCACAATGTCCTGTCCACGAGCACACTGAGCAGCCCAGCAGTGAACCTTGGGGGCTTTGCCCCTGTGGTCTCTGATGGCTTTGGTGTTGGGTATGCTGTTCATGACAACTGGATAGGCTGCAATGTCTCTTCCTACCCAGGCCGCAATGCCCGGGAGTTTCTCCAATGTGTGGAGAAGGCCTTAGAAGACATGTTTGATGCCTTAGAAGGCAAATCCATCAAAAGTTAACTTCTGGGCAGATGAAAAGCTACCATCACTTCCTCATCATGAAAACTGGGAGGCCGGGCATGGTGGCTCATGCCTGTAATCCCAGCATTTTGAGAGGCTGAGGCGGGTGGATCACTTGAGGTCAGGAGTTTGAGACCAACCTGGCCAACATGGTGAAACCTTGTCTCTACTAAAAATACAAAAATTAGCTGGGTGTGGTGGCATGTGCCTATAATCCCAGCTACTTGGGAGGTTGAAGCAGAATTGCTTGAACCCAGGAGGTGGAGGTTGCAGTGAGCTGAGATCACACCACTGCACTCCGGCCTGGGCGACAGAGCGAGACTGTCTCAAAAAAACAAAAAAGAAAAAAAAACTGGGGCCTGTGTAGCCAGTGGGTGCTATTCTGTGAAACTAATCATAAGCTGCCTAGGCAGCCAGCTACAGGCTTGAGCTTTAAATTCATGGTTTTAAAGCTAAACGTAATTTCCACTTGGGACTAGATCACAACTGAAGATAACAAGAGATTTAAGTTTTAAGGGCATTTAATCAGGAGGAAAGGTTTGGAAAACTAACTCAGGTGTATTTATTGTTTAAGCAGAAATAAAGTTTAATTTTTGCTTGAAGATGGTTCTTAATTTCTTTTAACCTAATTCCT